GATGAGTGGGGTTCACGACAGCAGGCTCAGAGGTGACATTCATGTCCAAAGTCTCATAAACCCTAGATGATAATCAGGAATTAAATACAAATCAGCTCACCTTCCCCAGAATCAGATTATAGATTACAATGAAACATATATATATATATATATATATTTCTCTTTATCCCCTCTATTTCTCCTTTTCAGACAGGATCCTGCGCTGTCGCCCAGGCTGGAAGGCCAAGGGGTGATCATATCTCCCTGCAGCCTCCGCCTCCCGGGCCCAGGTGGTCCTCCCACCTCAGCCTCCTGAGTAGCTGGGACCACAGGCATGAGCCTCCATGCCCAGCTCACTTTTTTCTTTTCTGTAGAAACAGGGTCACAGTCTGTTTCCCAGGACTGTCTGAAGCTCCTGGCCTCAAGCCATCACCCGCCACAGCCTCCTGAAGTGCTGGGATTCCAGGCATGAGCCACCACGGTAGACGCTGCATTTCTCCTCTGTGCTCACTGCTACACGCAGCTCAGCCTGGACTACACAGCCAGGTGTCAGGTGCGTCTCTGCTGATCTGAGTCTGCCTGCAGCATGGACCTGGGTCTTCCCTGAAGCATCTCCAGGGCTGGAGAGACGACTGCCATGGTAAGGACCCCGTAACGCTGAGCTGATGGACGGGCTGAAGGAGGGAGGGAGACCCCATGGGGAGGCTCTGAGAGGGAGGATGAGCCCACAGTCACCCTCGCCTCAAAGGGGCTGACTCCAGAAGGCACTGGTTCTATTTGCTGCTGTGTCCTAGCTCTCAGTGAGATAAAGATAAATCAGGCAGACAGTGGCCCGGGGGCAGGGAGACCCCATTTCTCTCTGAAATGCCTGCAGAGAGCCTGGTGCCTGCCCCCACTTCAGCCCTGGGGAAATCAGAGCCAGGTTCCTGGGGTGGCAGTTCCTCTTCCTGTGGGCTGAGGATGAGACAACCCCATGACAAGAAGGACCCAGCCTCCGAGCGGCCACACCCTGTGTGTCTCTCTGTCCTGCCAGCACTGAGGGCTCATCCCTCTGCAGAGCCCGGGGTCACCAGGAGGAGACGCCATGACCCCCACCCTCGCAGCCCTGCTCTGCCTAGGTGAGATTTCAAGATGGGGAGGGGGAGATCTGGGGCAAATGCCTCACAGGGAATTCTCTTCCAGGGCTGAGTCTGGGCCCCAGGACCCACGTGCAGGCAGGTGAGTCTGTCCCCAGCTGTCCCAGGTCCCTCGTCTTGGGATCCAGCCTCTGATTTCCATCTAGGGCCCTTCCCCAAACCCACCCTCTGGGCTGAGCCAGGCTCTGTGATCAGCTGGGGGAGCCCCGTGACCATCTGGTGTCAGGGGAGCCTGGAGGCCCAGGAGTACCGACTGGATAAAGAGGGAAGCCCAGAGCCCTGGGACAGAAATAACCCACTGGAACCCAAGAACAAGGCCAGATTCTCCATCCCATCCATAACAGAGCACCATGCGGGGAGATACCGCTGCCACTATTACAGCTCTGCAGGCTGGTCAGAGCCCAGCGACCCCCTGGAGCTGGTGATGACAGGTGAGAGGACACTCTGGGGTCCCAGCCCCAGGCCCATTTAACATGGTGCCTCTTTCTCTCCTAGGAGCCTATAGCAAACCCACCCTCTCAGCCCTGCCCAGCCCTGTGGTGGCCTCAGGGGGGAATATGACCCTCCAATGTGGCTCACAGAAGGGATATCACCATTTTGTTCTGATGAAGGAAGGAGAACACCAGCTCCCCCGGACCCTGGACTCACAGCAGCTCCACAGTGGGGGGTTCCAGGCCCTGTTCCCTGTGGGCCCCGTGAACCCCAGCCACAGGTGGAGGTTCACATGCTATTACTATTATATGAACACCCCCCGGGTGTGGTCCCACCCCAGTGACCCCCTGGAGATTCTGCCCTCAGGTGAGGGAGCCACGGCCTTGTCTAACACACTTCCCTCTCAGTCCTGGCTCCTCTTTCCCTCCAGGCGTGTCTAGGAAGCCCTCCCTCCTGACCCTGCAGGGCCCTGTCCTGGCCCCTGGGCAGAGCCTGACCCTCCAGTGTGGCTCTGATGTCGGCTACGACAGATTTGTTCTGTATAAGGAGGGGGAACGTGACTTCCTCCAGCGCCCTGGCCAGCAGCCCCAGGCTGGGCTCTCCCAGGCCAACTTCACCCTGGGCCCTGTGAGCCCCTCCCACGGGGGCCAGTACAGGTGCTATGGTGCACACAACCTCTCCTCCGAGTGGTCGGCCCCCAGCGACCCCCTGAACATCCTGATGGCAGGTGAGGAGCCCAGCGGGTTCAGTCAGGGACCCGGCAGCCCCTCACCCATCCTTCTTCTCTCCAGGACAGATCTATGACACCGTCTCCCTGTCAGCACAGCCGGGCCCCACAGTGGCCTCAGGAGAGAACGTGACCCTGCTGTGTCAGTCATGGTGGCAGTTTGACACTTTCCTTCTGACCAAAGAAGGGGCAGCCCATCCCCCACTGCGTCTGAGATCAATGTACGGAGCTCATAAGTACCAGGCTGAATTCCCCATGAGTCCTGTGACCTCAGCCCACGCGGGGACCTACAGGTGCTACGGCTCATACAGCTCCAACCCCCACCTGCTGTCTTTCCCCAGTGAGCCCCTGGAACTCATGGTCTCAGGTGAGGGCGCTGACCCCGTCCTCTCTGAGCTCCGCCCCTCACCCGCCTCCCGTGCTCCTTCCAGGACACTCTGGAGGCTCCAGCCTCCCACCCACAGGGCCGCCCTCCACACCTGGTGAGTCACTGAGGCCTCGTGGGGAGCGCCGCACCTCTGTGACCTCTTTGCCCACCATCCCCAGCCTCACACGCCAAGGATTACACAGTGGAGAATCTCATCCGCATGGGCATGGCAGGCTTGGTCCTGGTGTTCCTCGGGATTCTGTTATTTGAGGCTCAGCACAGCCAGAGAAACCCCCAAGATGCAGCCGGGAGGTGAACAGCGGAGAGGACAATGCACCCTTCAGCGTGGTGGAGCCTCAGGGACAGATCTGATGATCCCAGAAGGCTCTGGAGGACAATCTAGGACCTCCAGAGGGGGGTGAGATTTCAGGCCACACACTGTGGAAGGTAATCATGTCTGATCACAAATTTTGGGTCTCCACCTTACTTCCAATCTATGTTGTGAATGCCCAGTTGAGACCCACGGAAAAGAGCTCATGGGTGAGTGTGAAGTGCTTCTCTGTCTTAAGTTCCCAGAGATCCTTGCCTCTTGGAGGCCAGCAAACACTAACTCTTGAGGAATTCATGACAATATCATCTGATTCCTCCTTCCCAGCTTGTATGGCAGTCTCCCACCCTCATGTGTTCAATCTGATGATCCCAGGAGGTTCTGGAACAAAATCTACAGCCTATGCTTTCTGGACTATCTGTCGATCATTCCTGAAGAGAGGGATCAATGTTGAGGTATTCATTTCACATGATGAAAATGACAATATCAAATGTCAGAGGTAGTAGGGCTCACGTAGAAATCCAATACATCCATGGTAGGACTGCAAATTACTTGAATCAATTTGGGGAAAATATCAGAAGTACCCAGTGAAAAAGAAGAAACATGGCCGGGCGCGGTGGCTCATGCCTGTAATCCCAGCACTTTGGGAGGCTGAGGCGGGCGGACACGAGTTCAGGAATTCGAGTCCAGCTTGGCCAACATAGTGAAACCCCGTCTCTACTAAAAATACAAAACATTAGCTGGGCGTGGTGGCAGGTGCCTGTAATTTCAGCTACTCAGGAGGCTGAGGCAGGAGAATTGCTTGAACCTGGGAGACGGAAGCAAGTTGGCGCCAGTTGGTGCAGTGAGCCAAGGTGGCGCCATTGCACTCCGGCCCAGGTGACAGTACGAGACTTCATCTAAAAAAAAAAGAAAAAAAAAAAGAAGAGACACACAGCTATGAACACAAAGCACAGAACCTAGAGGAAAATGTGTTCATATGGTGAGGTTTCATTCACAACAACATGGACAGGACTGCTGCTCATATTACACAACAGCCATAAAACCCAAAAATACATCTAAAACAAAGGAAACATATGTGGTTCAATTCCACCAAGGGATACTACGAGGCCGTGCAGAGGCACAGACAAAATCTACAAAGAGCAATGCAAACCAACCTTCCATCATGATGTTGAGTAAAGAAACAAGAGTATAAAAAGAAGGTGTGCACATGAAGCTCAAAAAGAGGCAGCATTTATTTTCTAGGGAGGCAAACTCAAAATAGACCCCATAAATAAAGGAAATAGATTATGTAATCCAAAATAGTGCTTGCACATCAGGAAATACTGGAGGGTTCTGTTCAACATGGAAACTCCAAGGACCACTGGACGCGGGCACTGGAACGCTGACTTTCATTTGGTGACCCTCAATCCACTTCGAGTTATTGGTAAATCACATAATTTTAATTTGATACGGAATAATCATACATGTTTCTTGGGAGCATGTGGTAATCTGATTCATCCATGCAATGTGTAACGATCCAATAAAGGTTCCCAGGACATTCATCACCCTGAACATTTGTTATTATGGTTATTATTTTGAGACAGAGTCTTGCACTGTCGCCCAGCTGGCGTGCAGTGGCAGGATCTTGGCTCACTGCAAACTCTGCCTCCCGGGTTCAAGCAGTTTTCCTGTCTCAGCCTCCTGAGTAGCTAGGATTACAGGCATGCACCATCACACCTCGCTAATTTTTGTATTTTTATTACAGACGGGGTTTCACCATGTTGCTCTGGCTGGTCTCGAACTCCTGACCTAAGGTGATCCACCAGCGTCGGCTTTCCATAGTGCTGGGATTACAGGTGTGAGCCACTATGCCTGGCCAACTTTTATAATTTCTGTGCTGGGAACATTCCAAATCTTCATTTCTCACTCATGTGGAAAATACAATAATCTGTTGCTAACTATGGTCACCCTACTGAGCTCTCAGGCCCTGGAACTTACTCCTTCTCTCCACCTGTATTTCTGCACCCGTCCACCAACCTCTCTCCATCCCTGTCCTCCACACTCCCTTGCCAGCCTCTGTTGACAACCATTCTACTCTCTGCCATCACAAGGCCCACTTTTGTAGCTTCCGCGTGAGTGAGAACATGCTCCTCTTTCTGGGCCTGGCTTATTTCACTGAACATAATGTCTTCCAGATTCATCTGTGTTGCTGAACATGGTACAATTTCCTTCTTTTTATGCCTGAATATTATTTCATTGTGTATATAGACCACATGTTCCTTATCCATTCATCCATTGATGGACATAGGTTGATTCCATATCTTGGCTATTGTGAATACTGCTGCAATAAACATGGCAATGCAGACACCTCTTTGATATACTGATTTTCTTTCTTTTGGAA